AACACACATACCCCACACAAATCCAGGGTGGGCCATTTTGTCTTAGTTTTTAGTATGCCTCACTATTTAGATTTATCTGGTTCTTTTCTCATGATTGCATTCAGGTCAAACATTTTTTGGAAGAATACTGCATAGACGATAATTTGTCATTTTTACTCAATCACATCAGGAGTCACATAAAATCTATTGGTGATGTTTTATTACTTTGGTTAAGACATCAGTTATTTTAGTCTTTGATAATTCATTATCTAGATAATGGTTACTTTGTATTGTCTGTTTCTTTCTAGTTGTTGTCACTTGGTTTTGCTTTTTTTTTCCCCCCGACGTGGTCTCGCTCTGTCATCTAGGCTGGAGTGCAATGGTGTGATCAAGGCTCACTGCGGCCTTGACTTCCTGGCTCAAATAAATGGACCTCCCACCACAGCCTCCAAAGTAGCTGGCATTACAAGCATGTACCACCACATCTGGCTAATTTCTTTTTTTCTTTCTTTTTTGTGTAGAGACGAGGTCTCACTTTGTTGCCCAGGTTGGTCTTGAGCTCCTAGCTTCAAGTGATCCTCCCACCTCAGCCTCCCAAAGTGCTAGGATTATAGGTGTGAGCCAATGTTCCTGGCCTGGCTTTGCTTTTGTTTGATAGATGCTTGATATGTTGTTGTTGTTTTGAGACGGAGTCTCGCTCTTTCGCCCAGGCCGGACTGCAGTGGCTCTATCTCGGCTCACTGCAAGCTCCACCTCCCGGGTTCACGCCATTCTCCTGCCTCAGCCTCCCGAGTAGCTGGGACTACAGGCACCCGCCACCGCGCCCGGCTAATTTTTTGTATTTTTAGTAGAGACAGGGTTTCACCATGTTAGCCAGGATGGTCTCGATCCCCTGACCTCATGATCCGCCCACCTCTGCCTCCCAAAGTGCTGGGATTACAGGCGTGAGCCACCGCGCCCGGCCGATATGTTGTTTAAGAAAAGTTGAAGAGATAAATGATGTTTCCTTCCTGAGATGATTTTCTTTTGCTTCTGGCAGGTCTTTTTTTTTTTTTTTTTTTTGAGACAGAGTCTCGCTCTGTTGCCCAGGCTGGAGTGCAGTGGCGCGATCTCTGCTCACTGCAAGCTCTGCCTCCCGGGTTCACGCCATTCTCCTGCCTCAGCCTCCCGAGTAGCTGGGACTACAGGCGCCCACCACCATGCCCAGCTAATTTTTTTTTTTTGTATTTTTAGTAGAGATGGGGTTTCACCATGTTAGCTAGGATGGTCTCAATCTCCTGACCTCGTGATCCGCCCGCCTCAGCCTCCCAAAGTGCTGGGATTACAGGCGTGAGCCACCGCGCCTGGCCTCGCAGGTCTTTATGACAGGGACAGATCTCTTTGAAATTCAAAAAGTAATTGAGCAGATTCTAAGCTGTGTTTCAACCTTTTTTTGTTTTGTTTTGTTTTCCAAGACAGGGTCTTGCTCTGTCTTCCAGGCTGGAATGCAGTGGCGTGATCATGGCTCACCGCAACCTCTGCATCCTGGGCTCAAGCAGTACTCCCACCTCAGTGTTCCTGCCCACACCCCCCAGTAGCTGGGACTACAGACATGCCATCATGCCCAGCTATTTCACCTTGTTGCCCAGACTGGTCCTGAACTCCTAGGGCTCAAGCAGTCTTCCTGCCTCAGTCTCCCAAAGTGTTGGGATTACAGGCGTGAGCCCCTGTGCCTGGCCTACTTTCTGTTTTTATGAGTCTTGCTACTTTAGGTACCTTATATAAGTTAGAATCATTCAGTATTTATCTTTTAGTGATAAGTGTATTTTCACTTAGTATAATGTCCTTGAGGTTCATCCATGTTGTAATGTGTGTCAGAATTTCCTTCCTTTTGAAGGCTTAGTAACATTCCACTGCATATATATACATTTTGTTTATCCATTTATCCATAGATGGGCATTTAGGTTGCTTCTATCTCTTGGTTATTGTGAATAATGCTGCAGTTGGCTGCAGTTGAACACGGGTGTGCAAATATCTTATCTGTTTGAGATCTTTTTTTTTTTTTTTTTTTGAGTTTAGCTCTGTTGCCCAGGCTGGAATGCAGTGGCATGATCTTGGTTCACTGCAACCTTGGCCTCCCGAGTTCAAGTGATTCTCATGCCTCAGCCTCCCAAGTAGCTGGGATTACAGTCATGCGCCACCATGTCCGGCTAATTTTTGTATTTTTAGTAGAGATGGGGTTTTGCCATGTTGGCCAGGCTGGTCTCGAACTCCTGGCCTCAAGTGATCACCCGCCTCCTAAAGTGCTGGGATTACAGGTGTGAGCCACTGTGCCCGGCCCTGTTTGAGATTTTATATTCAGTTCTTTTAGATATATAGCCAGAACTGGGATTTTTGGAATATATGGTAGTTCTATTTTTAATTTTTTGAGGAGCCTCCATCCCCTTTTCCATAGTAGCTACACCATTTACATTCCCACCAGTGATGCAAAGGGTTCTAGTTTCTCCACATTCTTGATAACACATATTATTTTCTGAGGTTTTTTTGCTTCGTTTTTTTGGATAGTGGTCATTCTATTGGGTGTGAGGTAATATTTTGTTGTGGCTTTGATATGCCTTTCCCTATGGTTGGTGATGTTGAGCATCTTTTCATATGCCTGTTAACCATTTGTATATCTTCTTTGGATAAATATTTATTCCAGAAATGTCATCCAAGAAATCACTGTCAATTGCAATGATTATGAAGCTTTTCCCCTAGGCTTTCTTCTAAGAGTTTTATAGTTTCAGGTCTTACGTTTAGGTCTTTAGTCCTTTTTGAGTTAACTTTCATATGTGATATAAGGGACTAACTTTGTTCTTTTTCAGGTGAATATTCAGTTTTCCTAGCACCATTGTGTAGTCTTGGCACCCTTGACAAAGATCATTTGAATCCTTTACAGGAGGGTTTCTTTCTGGGTCTATTCCATTATATTGGTCTGTGTGTCCATCTTTATGCTAGTACCCATACTGTTTTGATTACTATGGCTTTGTAATAAGTGTTGAAATTAGAAGTATGAGACCTCCAATATTATTCTTTTTTAAGATTGTTTTGGCTATTTGGGGTCTCTTGAGATTCCACGTGAAGGAAACAATTCCATTTTTTGCAGAAAACGTCATTGAGATTTTGGTGAAGGTTACATTGAATCTGTAGATTATGTTGGGTAGTACTGAAATCTTAACAATATTAAGTCTTCTAGTCTGTGAACATGAGATGTCTTTCATTTATTGGTGTCATCTTTAATTTCTTTCAGCAATGTTTTGTAATTTTCAGTATACAAGTCTTTTGTCTCCTTGGTTAAGCTTATTCCTGAGTATTTTATTCGTTTTTATTCTATTGTAAATGGAATTGTTTCTTTTCAGATTTTTCATTGTTAGTATGTAGAAGCAACTAATTTTAATCTGTTAATTTTGTGACCTGCAACTTTGCCAAATTCATTTATTAAGTCTTAACAGTCTTCTTATGGAATCTTTTGGGTTTTCTACAAGTAAGATCATGTTGAATGATCTTACATTATATGTGACCAGAGATTATTTTACATCTTCCTTTCAATTTAGATGTCCTTTGTTTTTCTTGCCTAATTGCTCTGGCTAGAACTTCGAACACTATGTTGAATAGAAGTGGCAACAGTAGATATCCTAGTCTTGTTCCTGATCTTACAGTTTTGAAAAGCTTTTTGTCTTCACTGTTGTGTGATGTTAGCTGTTGGTTTTTGCATATATGGCATTTATTACTTTGAAGTTGTTTCCTTCCTGGTTTGTTGAGTGTCTTTATCATGAAAGGGTGTCAAAGTCTGTTAGATGCTTTTTTTGCATAAATTGAGATGACCATGTCTTTTCCTTCTTCATTCTGTTAATGTGGATTACATTTATTTTCATATGTTGAGCCACCCTTGTATTCCAGGTATAAATCCCACTTGATGATGATGTATAATCCCTTCAATATGCTGTTGAAAAGCCAGGCGTGATGGCTCATGCCTGTAATCTGACTTATTTGGGAGGCTGAGGCAGGAGGATTGCTTAAGGCCAGGAGCTCGAAACCCATCTGGGCAACATAGCAACACCCCATTTCTAAATTTAAAATTTTGAAAATAAAAATTTAAAAATTGAGAAAAAATATGCTATTGAATTCCATTTGTTGGTATTTTATCGAGGGTTTTTGCATTACTATTCATAAGGGATATTATTAGTCTGTAATTTTCTTTTCTTGTTTCTTCATCTAGCTTTGGTATCAGAATAATGCTTGTCTCATAGAATGAGTAGAAAGTGTTCTTTCCTCTTCAGTTTTTGGAAAGAGTTTGAAAAGGATTAATGTTATTTCTTTACATGTTTTGTAGAATTCACCAGTAAAGCCATTTGGTCCTGGGCTTTTCTTCATTGGGAAGTTTTTCATTACTGATTTAATCTCTTGGCAAGTTATAGGTCTGTTCAGATTTTCTGTTTCTTCATGATTTAGTCTTGTTAGGTTATTTTTCTAGGAATTTGTTTATTTCATGTAAGTTATTCAATATGTTCACTTGCATTTGTTCATAATACTTTTTATAACCCTTTTTATTTCTGTAAAATTGGTAGTAATATCCTGACTTTTATTTCTGATTAGTTATTTAAATCCTCTTATTTCTTTCTTTCTTTCTTTCTTTTTTGACATAGAACCTCACTCTGTCACCGAGACTGGAGTGCTTGTGGCATGATCTCGGCTCACTGCAACCTCTGCCTCCCGGGTTCAAGCAATTCTCATGCCTCAGCCTCCCAAGTAGCTGGGACTACAGGCAGCTGCCATCAGGCCTGGCTAGTTTATTTATTTATTTTTTTGTATTTTTAGTAGAGACAGGGTTTCAACGTGTTGGCCAGGCTGGTCTTGAACTCCTGACTTCAAGTGATCTGCCCGCCTTGGCGTCCCAAAGTGCTGGGATTAACAGGCATGAGCCACTGCACCCGGCTCTCTCTTATTTCTTAATCTAGCTTAAGCTTTGTCAATTTTGTTGTTGTTGTTGTTAATTTTGAAATACTTTACTTTTAAAATAGGTCACAACACTAAGCTTTTGGCCCATTCCGCCATTGTACAAGCTACAGATGCTTGCTTAGCAGCCAAGGGGCACTCTTGAGTAGCATATCAGAAAAGTGAATAAAAATCCATATAAAACAAATATTTAAATAGTTTCCATAGGAACATATATAATGTGTGACCTATATCCTAGTCTTCCATATTGCCACATCCGTATGAACCCAACTCTTAAGAAAAGTGAATAAAAATCCATATAAAACAAATATTTAAATAGTTTCCATAGTAACACAAATAATGTGTGACCCATATCCTAGTCTTCCATATTGCCATGTCCATGCGAACCCAACTCTTACGAAATCCCTTAATTCAAGCTGGACTCATGGTTAACAATTACAAGAGTGATATCTACATATTAATACTAGCAGAAGCACAAGTTGCTGATTGATGTTTCATTCTATTTTCCCAAGCAGAAGACACAGGATGCTAATGTCCTGTTCCTCTACTTGGGGTGGGAGATCGTGCTTCTAGATACACTGCATGAGTTTCGATGCTGGTCCTGACATCACATGTAGATTGTTGGCCTCTGGAATCCATTAAAAGTACAAGTAGCAGCAACAGTGTCAGCGCCCATGTTTTTAAAGAGCATCCAATTACCTACATATATTTTGGGCAGATCACAGTGCTCAACAATCTGATCAAGGCCATCACATGTTCTTCCCATATACTGGATGAATAATACTTCTCACTGATCTAGGTCTCTTTTGCAGCAGGGGCTTTACATGTGCATGATCATAAAGGATTGATTAAATGATCCATATACTTCATCATTCATGTAATACATAAAGGTCTGTTCGCTTGACTCATCTTCCTCTTCAGAGCCTGTCTGTTCTTTTTTTTCTTTCTTTCTTTTTGAGACAGAGTCTCGCTCTGTCACCCAGGCTGGAGTGCAGTGGTGTGATCTGGGCTCACTGCAAGCTCCGCCTCTCGGGTTCACGCCATTCTCCTGCCTCAGCCTCCCGAGTAGCTGGGACTACAGGCGCCCGCTGCCGTGCCTGGCTAATTTTTTGGGTTTTTTTTTTAGTAGAGATGGGGTTTCACCGTGTTAGCCAGGATGGTCTTGATCTCCTGACCTCATGAACTATCTCCCTCAGCCTCCCAAAGTGCTGGGATTACAGGCATGAGCCACCGCGACGGCCCTGTCTGTTCTTTTAATATGATTTTTTTGGCAATGAAAGCTGATGCCACATGAAATATCTGCCTGGCTCAGCTGTGACTCTCACTCTAGAGTCTGGTGGAAAATACTTGTCTGATGCTGGGTTGATTACACTGGTAATACTTCAGATTTAAGCCTCACGTCCTCAGATCCAGGAAAGCAACTGCCAGTATTAAGCAGTTACATTCTGAAACCAAACTCAACTCCCGTGTCAAAGACACAGTGGACATTGGAGGCTGCCTGCATGAAGGTCTCAGGATTGGTACAGCTACTTCCTACATGGAAGCTGACACCAGTGACATCAATATTTAGTTCTTTTGCTCATTCCAAAAGAAGCCTGCTGGCTTTGAGCATGGCACCAGATTTAACACTGATGTGACGGGCTGCTTTGAGTGTGTTCTGGCAACTGACATCAACTTGACCTCATTACCGAAAATCATCATCTGGACTCCATTATTGGCAGTGTACTTAATTTGAGACATTTGTTTACAAGAATTTGCATACATAAACCTCTCTGGGGGCATCCCCAGAATCTGCACCAATTGTATTTCAGCCTTGCTAGCACAGTCAAATCCTGTCCCGATGGCAGCAAGAGTCTTCATGATGGCTCTGCTGTCATTATAATTGACTGCATAAAAGGGGGTGACATGAGGAAGAGCTTTTAACTATCTTAGATGTGTCTTTAGAATGTCTCTAAGGTCCATGACATAGAAGGCATCCTAATCATCATCAGAAGAAAATTCATTAATTTTTTGGTCCAGAATGTCCTTGGCAGTAAAACCTTCATCAAGGAAGCAAGTGGCAGTGAAACTCTTCATTATTAAACTCTTCATGGTTTCTTGATGTTCCTCTGAAACACAACAAAATGGAAAACTAAGAGATGGAATTGAAAGAAATATTTCCAGCTTCTCACAAAGACAGTTCTCCAGGAATTCCAAATCCTGCCTCTTGTGCCCTCAGAGCAGCAGTGGAAACATTCTCAGAGCACCTGGGTACCACAGAGAGTGAAGATGCTGCTGTCTGAGCCAGAGCTACAGGACCTCTCTGCTGTGCCTGTCAGTGCCTTACTTCTGCCCGCCAGAGATGCTGGCCCAAGGTAGTGCTGGAGCTGTTGGCAGAGGGGCGGCCCTTTAAGACATCTTTGTCTAATACGCTTTCAGGTTCATGCATGGGAGATCTCAGACCAGTTGTTACAGATCCGGCAGGATGTGGAGTCATGCTATTTTGCTGCACAGACCATGAAAATGAAGATTCAGACCTCATTTTATGAGCTCCCCACAGACTCTCATGCCTCTTTACGGGACTCATTGCTAACCCATATCCAGAACTTGAAAGACTTGTCACCTGTTATTGTAACGCAGGTAAATCCTGTGCTTCTCATTAGAGAAATTTGCTGTCTTCATTTATTTAATCTCTCTTATTCAGCTGGCTTTAGCAATAGCAGATCTTGCCCTACAGATGCCTTCCTGGAAGGGATGTGTGCAAACACTGGTGGAAAAGTAAGTAATTTGTATTGACTCTATATTAGCATAAATAACATATCTCCACTTTTTTCTTTTGCAGATACAGCAATGATGTGACTTCTTTGCCTTTTTTGCTGGAGATCCTTACAGTGTTACCTGAAGAAGTACATAGTCGTTCCTTACGAATTGGAGCTAATCGGCGCACAGAAATTATAGAAGATTTGGCCTTCTACTCTAGTACAGTAGTATCTCTATTGGTGAGTAAGTTTGAAATACTAAGTTGCTGCATATTATTCATTTTAAGTTTTTTTCTCTATTCAGATGACCTGTGTAGAAAAAGCAGGAACAGATGAGAAAATGCTTATGAAGGTTTTTCGCTGTTTGGGAAGTTGGTTTAACTTGGGAGTTTTGGACAGTAACTTCATGGCTAACAATAAATTACTAGCACTCCTTTTTGAGGTTTTGGTAAGTAATGACCTTATTTATCAAAGTATTTCTTCTTGCTTCCCTATTCCTGCTACCTCCCCAGCAACAGGATAAGACCTCGTCTAACCTACATGAAGCTGCTTCGGACTGTGTATGCTCAGCTCTCTATGCCATTGAGAATGTGGAGACTAACTTGCCATTAGCCATGCAACTTTTTCAGGGAGTGCTGACATTGGAGACTGCCTATCATATGGCCGTGGCACGTGAAGATTTAGACAAGTGAGTAATTGTTTAAGTCTGGAGCCCTGGGTACTCATTGTTCTCATTCCCCTGTCTTCTACAGAGTTCTGAATTACTGCCGTATTTTCACTGAACTATGTGAAACTTTTCTTGAAAAAATTGTTTGTACTCCAGGCCAAGGTCTTGGGGACCTTCGAACTCTGGAGCTGCTGCTTATCTGTGCAGGCCATCCTCAATATGAGGTAGTGTTTATGCTATTCAAAGGCCATTATTCATTCAAATAAATCATCTCTTTTAACCTAACAGGTAGTAGAAATTTCATTTAACTTTTGGTACCGACTGGGGGAACATTTGTACAAAACTAACGATGAAGTTATTCATGGCATCTTCAAAGCTTACATTCAGAGGCTGCTTCACGCCTTGGCTCGACACTGCCAGCTGGAACCAGACCATGTAAGTTCCCTTCTCTACCTCTTCAAATCTTATAAAGCAGATGTTATCTGATTTGATATTTTAGGAGGGGGTTCCTGAGGAGACTGATGACTTTGGGGAGTTTCGCATGAGGGTATCAGACCTGGTAAAGGACTTGATTTTCTTGATAGGGTCTATGGAGTGTTTTGCTCAGGTAAGCCTATTTGGAGATTGTTTCCAGTTTTAAATGGATCCATAATCCACCTCTTCTTCTCTAGTTATATTCTACTCTGAAAGAAGGCAACCCACCCTGGGAGGTGACAGAAGCGGTTCTCTTTATCATGGCTGCTATAGCAAAGAGTGTTGATCCGTGAGTGTCTCATAAGTCTTTTGCTGGGAACTAGTAACTGTGAGTACTTACCGCCTGTACTCAGGGAAAACAATCCAACACTTGTGGAAGTCCTAGAAGGAGTTGTCCGCCTCCCGGAGACCGTACATACGGCTGTGCGATACACCAGCATTGAATTGGTTGGAGAGATGAGTGAAGTCGTTGATCGAAATCCTCAGTTCCTTGGTATGTGTAATCTCTCTCCTCTGCCACTTCTAATATGTAATCTCTGCTTGGCTTTTCTTCTTAGACCCTGTGTTGGGCTATTTGATGAAAGGCCTGTGTGAAAAGCCCCTGGCTTCTGCTGCAGCCAAAGCCATTCATAACATTTGCTCTGTCTGCCGAGATCACATGGCTCAGCACTTTAATGGACTCCTGGAGATTGCCCGCTCCCTCGATTCCTTCCTGTTGTCTCCAGAAGCTGCTGTGGGCTTGCTAAAAGGTACTCACTTGATGTTAACCACTAATAGTCACATTTTTCATTTGTATCTTCCTTTGTTTTTCAGGGACAGCACTTGTCCTAGCCCGATTACCTTTGGATAAGATTACCGAATGTCTTAGTGAACTATGTTCTGTTCAGGTTATGGCATTGAAAAAGGTAAGTCCAATTAAGGAAGGTGTGAAACAAATAATTGGGTGTTAATGTCCTTTTGTCTCTTCAGCTGTTGTCTCAAGAGCCCAGCAATGGCATATCCTCAGATCCCACAGTGTTCTTAGATCGCCTTGCAGTGATATTTAGGTAAGAAAGGAGACTCTGGATGCCTTACTTGGGTTCACTATTTTGGGCTGTTGTCTTTTCCCAGGCATACCAATCCCATTGTGGAAAATGGACAGACTCATCCGTGTCAGAAAGTCATACAGGAAGTAAGTGCTAATGGATGCTTGTGGAATCAAGGTTCTTTCTTGTGCTCTTTTACTTTTGACCCAGATATGGCCAGTTTTATCCGAGACTCTAAATAAGCACCGAGCTGATAATCGGATTGTAGAGCGTTGTTGCAGGTGCCTGCGCTTTGCTGTTCGCTGTGTAGGCAAAGGATCTGCAGCACTGCTGCAGCCACTAGTCACACAGGTAAAGTTATCTGTTGCGGGGGGACGTGTTCCAGCATTGAACTAATTGTTTTTTCCCTCAACAGATGGTGAATGTGTACCACGTACATCAGCATTCCTGCTTCCTGTACCTTGGCAGTATCCTTGTGGATGAATATGGCATGGAAGAAGGCTGTCGGCAGGGACTGCTAGACATGCTCCAGGTATCTTTTCCATGAGGAGTGTAGACGCATCAGCATTTCTTTTAAAATCACTGTTTTGTTTTAGGCACTGTGCATCCCCACCTTTCAGCTCCTAGAACAGCAGAATGGTCTCCAGAATCACCCTGACACTGTAGATGACCTGTTCCGGCTAGCCACCAGGTAAATCCTTCTGAAGAGCCCATTTCTTAATTTCATTTATACCTAGTCTCACTTTCCACACCAGGTTTATTCAGCGTAGCCCTGTCACCTTGCTGCGGAGCCAAGTGGTCATCCCTATCTTACAGTGGGCCATTGCCTCTACTACCCTGGACCACCGGGATGCCAATTGTAGTGTCATGAGGTTTCTACGAGACCTCATTCATACAGGGGTAGCCAATGATGTAAGTATAAAAATGATACCATTTCTACTTAATTTATCTGATGTTCCTGCTTTCCTACATACAGCATGAAGAAGACTTTGAATTACGGAAAGAACTGATTGGACAGGTGATGAACCAGCTTGGACAGCAGCTTGTCAGCCAGCTGCTGCACACCTGCTGCTTTTGCCTCCCCCCCTATACCCTACCAGATGTGGCTGAAGTGCTCTGGGAGATCATGCAGGTTGACAGACCGGTAAGATTGTTTTCATGAGGAATTTATCTCATTTTTAAAACTCTTACCCCTCTTTCCTATACAGACTTTTTGTCGATGGTTAGAAAATTCCTTAAAAGGTTTGCCAAAGGAAACAACCGTGGGAGCCGTCACAGTGACACACAAACAACTTACAGACTTCCACAAGCAAGTCACTAGGTGAGTGATACTGGGGGTTCTTAAGGAGGTGTAGTCAAGGACCAACCTACCTTTTCTTTTCTAGTGCTGAGGAATGTAAACAAGTTTGCTGGGCCTTGCGAGACTTCACCAGGTTGTTTCGATAGCTCACACTCCTGCACTGTGCCTGTCACCCAGGTGAGGATACATAGTTCCCAGCTTTTGTCCGGGCAGTTATTGACTGTCTTATCTCTTTTGTCAGGAATGTCTTTTTTAATTAGAAGACAGGAAGAAAACAAAAACCAGACTGTGTCCCACAATCAGAAACCTCCGTTGTGGCAGAGGGGCCTTCACCGCCACCAGGGTGTCCCGCCAGACAGGGAGAGACTCCAGCCTTCTGAGGCCATCCTGAGGAGTTCCTGTTTGGGGGTGTGAGGGAAAATCAGCGCGGATTTTAAAAAGATGGCTGTGGCCTGCCCGGCGTGGTGGGAGGGGAGCTGGTTTCCTGGTGAACTTTCTAAAAGGAAAAATAATTTTAAGTAAAGAAAAAAGAAAAAAAAGGAAGACTAAACAGAAACCAGAACTGAAACATTCACCTGGTAGCAAATGACACATGCACGCACACACACATACACGCACAAGCGCCAGTGCGCACGTGTACACAGAAAAACAAAAGGACAAGCTTTCTGTGAAACAAAATATTTACTTAGGGATAATGTGGGGATTCACATGAATTAAATAGCTGCAATTGGAAGAAGAGGGTCAGGGTCATTTGTTCAGGTTTTCTATTGTTTTGTCCTCTCTTTCCTCTCCTACCCTTCCTTCTCTTTCTCTCTCCCCTCCTTTTAAATGCAAATGAGTAGAAATTTCTTCTACCTTCCCCAGCTGTTTCTTCCCACCTTTAGAGTTGTTTAGACAAGGAGGAGTAAGCAAGGAACTTGTTCTGCTTTCTATCGTGGTCACATTGGTGATGCTCGGGACCTGCCAGGGTCAGAATTTATGGATATCTGAACCCTGACCCCGTTCATTCTCTCAGTCCACTTCCAATCCACATCAGTTTGTTGTCTGCCTTGGAGAGAAGAGCCAAAACTGGGGTGGGCGGGTGGGTGGGGAGTGCAGGATATAAATGTGTAAGTTTTTGTTTTTTAAGGTTTTTTTCTTAGTGAATTATTCACCCACAGACATGAGAGAAAAAAAGAGGGAGGGTGTGTGGAGAAAAAATGTTTACAGGGCTAACAAGGGATGATGTGTCATTTAGTATGTTACTAAAAAGTGTGGAAATGACTTGATTTTAAGGGGAGGGTGAGGCCGAAGAGGGAAGCCCAAAGCAGATCTTAATGTTTCAAAGGAGTGCAGCCCTTCACAGCCATCAGATATGAGGGCACTGTTCTGTCTGGTGTTGTAGCCATCTCAAGAACAAATCAACAGCAACAAAAGAGAAAGAATAAATTTTTAAAATTTAACCAGTGTTTCTTTGTTTTTACTTTCATTCACT